CCGTCACCATCCTCTCTCCCATCCTCAGAACATGATGGGAGGAGGAGGCTAATTATCACTGCCTCCCGCGGAGGTCCAAAGGGCTCCAGCCACCTTCTCAAGATCTCAGAGGACATGATCTCCTGCCTAGGTGGGAGTGGCAAGAGGGTGGGCGACAGGGAAGGGCCCTTCCTATCTCCCCACCCCCACTCCCACCCCCAGCCCCGCGGCTGGGCTCCGCCAGCCCCAAGTCCGCCAGCGCGCCTGCAGCCTCCCCTTCCCACGCTGTGCCTTAAAATGCCCCCCAAAGTCTGGGCTCGGACCCCTGTACATCGATGGCGACCCCAGCCCCCGTTCGCAGCCGCGCAGCGCAGCCCGGGCAAGCTCGGCGGCCTGGGCCTGGTCGGTGCCAGGCCTCCCTCGGCAACTGCGGCGCGACCCGGAACCCAGGAGCCTTCCCGGCAGCCCCCGCCCAGCCGCGCCCCCTCCCCAGCGCCCCCCGCGCCCCCTCCTGCCGGTCACCTGCGCTCGGCCGCCGCGGCACGATCCGTTGGGCCGCCCAAGCTGCACCGCCTGGACCTGCGCTTGCCTGGAAAGCGAGGCCCCGCCCCGGCCCGCCAGGCCCCGCCCCCGCGCCCCGCGCCCCGCCCCGCGCAGCGCTGGGCCAGGGACGCACCCCCACCGCGTCGTAGGAAAATTACCTGGTGTGGGGGGTGGGGCGGAAGGCACCTCCTATACTCCGACTCCGCCTGGGCCACCCGCCCCTCACCCTCGGCCTGACCCAGCCTCTCCGTGCCTCCCCTAGCCGCCTCCTCCCAGCAGTCCCCCAGGAGCGAGCTGCGAGATGCCCCAAATCGGACCCCTCCCCAGTTGGAAAAAAAACGACTCCTGACCTTTCCCAGCCTCCTCGGTCCGCTGAGGAACCCGCAGCCCCGGGCCTCGAGCAGACTGCTGGGACTGCGGGGCGGCCGGGCGCGGGGCCAGAGGCGGGGCGGGGCGGGTCGGGTCGGGGGCCTTTAAGAGGCGCGGTCGCCGGGACCGACACAGACGCGGACAGCGCCGGGACTCGCCGCCCCGGGACTCGCGCAGCCCGCAGCGCTCCGGCTCCTCCTCTCGCGACCGCCCTCCGCAGCGATGGACGGAGACGGTGACCCAGGTAGCCGACGCCTGGACCGCTCGCTGCGGCGGAATCACAGCCTCCCACCCATCCCTGCCTGCAGAGAGCGTGGGCCAGCCCGAGGAGGCAAGCCCGGAGGAGCAGCCAGAGGAGGCGAGTGCTGAGGAGGAGCGGCCGGAGGACCAGCAGGAGGAGGAGGCGGCGGCCGCCGCCGCGTACCTGGACGAGCTGCCCGAGCCGCTGCTGCTGCGCGTGCTGGCCGCACTGCCGGCCGCCGAGCTGGTGCAGGCCTGCCGCCTGGTGTGCCTGCGCTGGAAGGAGCTGGTGGACGGCGCCCCGCTGTGGCTGCTCAAGTGCCAGCAGGAGGGGCTGGTGCCCGAGGGCGGCGTGGAGGAGGAGCGCGACCACTGGCAGCAGTTCTACTTCCTGAGCAAGCGGCGCCGCAACCTTCTGCGTAACCCGTGTGGGGAAGGTGAGAGGCCCTCGCTGGGCGAGCTCAGCTTCGTGACCAGGGTGGGGCTGTCGTGTCCCTACAGAGGACTTGGAAGGCTGGTGTGACGTGGAGCATGGTGGGGACGGCTGGAGGGTGGAGGAGCTGCCTGGAGACAGTGGGGTGGAGTTCACCCACGATGAGAGCGTCAAGAAGTACTTCGCCTCCTCCTTTGAGTAAGGAGAAGGGGGTGGAGGAGGTGGGAAGGCGTTCGCTCTGTCCTAACTCCAGTTCTCCCAGGTGGTGTCGCAAAGCACAGGTCATTGACCTGCAGGCTGAGGGCTACTGGGAGGAGCTGCTGGACACGACTCAGCCGGCCATCGTGGTGAAGGACTGGTGAGAGGGTCCTGGGGTGGCATGGGGCTGGGCGCCCCCCACCTCGCTCCCTCCCTCTGAGCAGGTACTCGGGCCGCAGCGACGCTGGTTGCCTCTACGAGCTCACCGTTAAGCTACTGTCCGAGCACGAGAACGTGCTGGCTGAGTTCAGCAGCGGGCAGGTGGCAGTGCCCCAAGACAGTGACGGCGGGGGCTGGATGGAGGTGAGCCTGGGGGACCCAGGGCGGAGGGGTGGCCGAGGCTGACTCTTGTTACCTCCACCCCCAGATCTCCCACACCTTCACCGACTACGGGCCGGGCGTCCGCTTCGTCCGCTTCGAGCACGGGGGGCAGGACTCCGTCTACTGGAAGGGCTGGTTCGGGGCCCGGGTGACCAACAGCAGCGTGTGGGTAGAACCCTGAGCGACCCTGCCTCCACTCTCCCCCAGCTGCCTGGAGGGGCAAAGGTCGAGGGTAGATAGGCCTTAACTTAGTCCATAGCGTCCTCACCTTCCCCAAGCCACACATCCTCCTCCCATCCCTTGCTCCGATCCCAGCCCCTGAGCAGGGAGAGAGAAGTTTTGTTGGCATAGGTTTGCTTAGGTAGCCGGCTTCTAGAATGTAGATCCGTGAGGGCGTGAGCTTGGACTGGACCCACTGCTGATTCCCTGCACCTAGCACAGTGCTTGCCACAAAGTGGGCTCTCAATAAATATTATTTGTCCAAGGAAGGAATGAATGAAAAAATGGATAAACACTGCTC